TATCTATATATATGCATCCACAGATAATGTGTAGTATTGTCTTGAAAAAAATATACATAAATGGTATACTTTGTCTCCCTCTGCGATTATTTTCACTGTCATTTAGTTTTTAAGATTTATCCCTATTGACATAAATAGCTATAGTCTTTTCAATTACTGTGTTGCATTTCATTTTATAAATATACCATACATTATTCATCCATTCCTCTAAGGGTGGGCATTTATGTTGTTTTCAAGGTTTTGCTATTACAGTGTTACAACGAATATCCTTAGCTTAGCTGGTCTCCTTGTCTTATACAAATTTTACTGACCTTTCAAGATCCTGCTTTCATCCCAGCTCCTCTGGGAAAGCCTTCCCTGAATCCCCCAGCCCACAGCGGCAAAGTCTTGGTACTCAAAGTTGCTTGTGCATCTTTGGTATCATCCCACTGCCAAGCACACAGCTACGCAAAGTAAGGCACTTAAGAAATATTCGCTACACGGATGAACAAATGAATGAATGAATGGGGCAGCACCACTCCGTGATGGCTCTATTCCTTTTTAATGGACTTTGGCGCCTTGGCCCACTTTCCTTCTTTGACAGCACTGGTCCTACTCCAGAGCATTCCTCTAGCTAGCAAAGCAGTGTGTGGATGTGTGGGTGTAGGTGGCGATACAGACCTCACTGGATGAGGACCGCCTCTCCCTGCAAGTTCACGATCCCGGCAAACTCCAGTGCTTGAAGTTCAGAGTCCTACCCCACCCCGCTCACCTCCACGCCCCTTCTGCACTGGTCAAGCCAGCGAGCCGCTGCAGCCCTGATCGAGTTAAGGCGCGGCGGCCCCCGGGGCCGCTGGAGAAGGATGCGGACGGGGCCAGTGACTCGTAGTAGATCCCTCCGCGCGGAGCTCGGGCCGGCGCTTCTTCCTGCGGGAAACCCCTGGGTGCCCAAGGCGGCGGGGCCGAGGCCGCGGCGACAGTGGGGCGGGGCTTGCGGTGGGAGGAGGCGGCTGAGGCGGAAGGACACACGAGGCTGCTTCGCTGCACACCCGAGAAAGTTTCAGCCAAACTTCGGGCGGCGGCTGAGGCGGCGGCCGAGGAGCGGCGGACTCGGGGCGCGGGGAGTCGAGGCATTTGCGCTGGGCTTCGGAGCGTAGCGCCAGGGCCTGAGCCTTTGAAGCAGGAGGAGGGGAGGAGAGAGTGGGGCTCCTCTATCGGGACCCCCTCCCCATGTGGATCTGCCCAGGCGGCCGCGGCGGCGGCGGCGGAGGAGGCGACCGAGAAGATACCCGCCCTGCGCCCCGCTCTGCTGTGGGCGCTGCTGGCGCTCTGGCTGTGCTGCGCGACCCCCGCGCATGGTGAGTATCGGGCTGAGGGGCGCTGTCCGCGGTACTTCTAATGTGCATTTGTTTTTATTTTTAGCATTGCAGTGTCGAGATGGCTATGAACCCTGTGTAAATGAAGGAATGTGTGTTACCTACCACAATGGCACAGGATACTGCAAGTAAGTTTTTCTCTTCATATATTTTCTTTTTGTGTTTTCATGGACTCTTCTCTTTTCCATACAGATGTCCAGAAGGCTTCTTGGGGGAATATTGTCAACATCGAGACCCCTGTGAGAAGAACCGCTGCCAGAATGGTGGGACTTGTGTGGCCCAGGCCATGCTGGGGAAAGCCACGTGCCGATGTGCCTCAGGGTTTACAGGAGAGGACTGCCAGTACTCGACATCTCATCCATGCTTTGTGTCTCGACCTTGCCTGAATGGCGGCACATGCCATATGCTCAGCCGGGATACCTATGAGTGCACCTGTCAAGTCGGGTTTACAGGTAACTAATGAGACCAAAGCCAGTGCTTTCCTGCCAGTACTGAGTTTTGTTATCCTTCCTTTAGGTAAGGAGTGCCAATGGACCGATGCCTGCCTGTCTCATCCCTGTGCAAATGGAAGTACCTGTACCACTGTGGCCAACCAGTTCTCCTGCAAATGCCTCACAGGCTTCACAGGGCAGAAGTGTGAGACTGATGTCAATGAGTGTGACATTCCAGGACACTGCCAGCATGGTGGCACCTGCCTCAACCTGCCTGGTTCCTACCAGTGCCAGTGCCTTCAGGGCTTCACAGGCCAGTACTGTGACAGCCTGTATGTGCCCTGTGCACCCTCGCCTTGTGTCAATGGAGGCACCTGTCGGCAGACTGGTGACTTCACTTTTGAGTGCAACTGCCTTCCAGGTAAGGAGCTCCCTAGTGTCCCAGGATTAGGGGACAAACCCCTAGCACAGGAGGTAGTGGGTGTGGCTCAATTGCTTTTTTTAGGAAGCGCAAGGAAAAAGGGAAGTGAGAATTTTGTGTGGGGTGGGTTGCTAGTGAGGGAGGAGTTTTATGGGCCCACTGTGGTCCATAAACTGAGCAGGGGATAATTTAGCATGTCAGGGTTTATGATGATGAGTGGCTAGAAAATTGTTTATTGTCCCTTTTGTAGAAACAGTGAGAAGAGGAACAGAGCTCTGGGAAAGAGACAGGGAAGTCTGGAATGGAAAAGAACACGATGAGAATTAGACACTGGAAAATATGTATGTGTGGTTAATAAAGTGCTTTAAACTGAATTGACATTAACAGTGGGTGATCAACTTTACTATGTGCTTGTGCTTTTGCTTTTGATGGAGTAATTCATTGTTTTCTTATCCACCTAAATGCACCCAGCTGCCCTTGATTTTCTCTGGGCTACTGGCCTTCACAACCCTCTCCCATGTACCCTCTCTGACTTTGGGGTAACCCTCCCCTAACTTAAAGCTAGAGAATTCTGAAACTGAGGAGGGGATCCTCTGTTAATCAGTGAGCACTTTTTGATGAGCTGATAGATGATATATGAGAGACTATGCGTGGCACAATACTTTGTTACACTCTTCACTGATACAAGTGTTCTAGAGTGTACACACAACCCAAAGATAGAAATAAAAAGAGGAGCAGTGTCGGGGAGCTTGGGGCCTGGTGTTCCATGGAGAGGGAGAAAGGAACAAGCTTGACCAATTCATTCAACTCCTTATAAAAATGATGAGGAGGCTGAAAACCAAGAATTTTGATTGGGAACAGAATACAAGCAGCTGAATCAGATGAATTACTAAGCAACAAAGATCCTGTTTTTATACAAATATCCTTAGTACAAAAACAAAAGAAGGAAAACTGTAGGGGGGAGTAATGTGCTAAGTAAGCAGAATTGCCTCAAAAAGAAGTTGTTCTAGTTACTCTTTCAGAGTGGGAATCTTAGATTCTGGTATTGTGGATATGGTTCACATATAATGGGATTGTGTGTTTTATTTTGGAGGGATTAAAGGTCATAGTTTGGTCCTCAGTATAAAATCAACTGGTAATTTATTCATTTCATTTGGTAAAAATGTATTGACTGCCTGCTATGTTCTAGGCACCATGCTATGTATTTGGAATACAGCTATACAAAGCATTGTCACATAATTGAAATGAAAATTTTATATTATTTAAGTCACAAGAACAAGCTATTTAATTATATTACTTTTAGTTTCTCTTTTAATAAAGAATAGATAATGCTATCATTCTAGATACTAAATAAGTATTTTCTTAACATAATATTACTATCCACTTTATCTTGTAGAAGAAATAACTAAAATACATCTGTCTTCACTCCTGTATTTGTTTGCATTTTAAGGATTAAAGACAGAAATAGAAATGTAAACAACTTTATTTTGAAAATATTTCAACACTGCAAATATCTCTGGGTCTGATATTCTAGTAATCTAATTGGCTAGTAATTGATGTTAGTGTGATTTATTGTTGAAGGCTAAATGTGTTTTTCAGTTTCAAGAAAATTGCTTTTAATAATTGCCTAGAACAAGAGGTTGATTTGGCAGCAAGATGTTGACGGGAAGTTAGAGAAGTCAATAAAGGAAGTTTTTAGCTGAGAGAGAGTGATTATTCACTCCCATAGCCTCTGCATTGTTATCCATTAGCCACGATAAGAACCTTAGGGAATTCTGAGAGTGTGTCCAGGAAAGGATCTGTCAAACTAGAATAGTATCTCCTCCTTGAGAAAGGAAATAACCAAGGATTCCGCAGCTGAGAGGCTGCCAGGGCTAGTGAAATAGAGTAAGGAAATCTTGGCTGTCTCTTATTCTCTGGTTGTAGTTTAACGCAAGACACTTATTTACTCACTGATGGTGTGTGTGTGTGTGGGAGGGGAGATTAGCATGAGGGGTGGGAATGGGGAGATTCGATGAAGAGAAAACTAACATTTTTTTGGTGACTCAGGAACTGTGCCAGGTACTTCCATGCTTATTAGCTCAATTACACAAAAATCTTGGGACCAGGTATTATTTTTCAAGTCTTCCCACATGAAGTAACTGAAGTTTGGAGATGTTAAGTGATTCACCCAAAGTTGTACAGCTAATATGTGGTTAGGCTGGGTCCTGAAACCGAGGCAGTTTATTTTCAAAGCCTTTGCTTTGTGCATCTTACTGCGCCACATTGCACTGCACATCTGCTTCCTGAAAGCACTTTGTAGGTGTGTAAAACTTTTCGTTAAATGCTTTAAGCTGTTTGGGTTAAAAATATATGTTCATGTTATAAGAAAACCAAGACACTCCTAATTATAATCAAATAGTACTTGTTACATATCAATATGTGTGTGTGTGTGTGTGTGTGTGTGTGTGTGTGTGTGTGTGTGTGTGTGTGTATGGCGTTGTGCAGATGTTTAAAAGTAGTTACATAGACTAGTTCTTGCTTTTCAGGGTCCCATAATCTAAACCAGATGACTTCAGCTTTGGATAAATATATAGAAGGAAATTTAAAGAGAATTCAAAACAATAGATGATGCAGTGACACTGTGAATAAATGTTATTTATACAGTTTGTAAGATTTCATGCTCATTGTTCATATGTCCCAGGTGGAGTTCAGAAAATATTCTCTTCATTTCCACAAAGGGGAATAGTGCCTGGAGATGGTTTTCTTTTAAAAAGTCCTTTTCATAATGCAGTGCCCTTCCTTCCATTGCCCTTCATTCCATTGCTTCCCATGCTTGTCAAGAGACTAAAATGTTACTTATAGTAATAGTCACTATCTCAATGTAAATAGCACCCTTATTTGATGAGAATTATTATTTCAGTTCTAAAAATGGGGAAACAAAGTCAGCAGGAGGCAAAGTAGCTTGTTAAAGTATTCTGCAACTTTCAAATGGTTGCTTCCACTGCATTTCACGTCTTGGCACTTCTAATTGAGGGTTACTCTAACCACCCTATTTAAAATTGTAACTGTCCCCCACCCCCTTAATTACTAACCCTGGTCTACTTTTTGTTTTCTTTTTCTGTAACTCTTATCTTCTTACTATATAATTTATACTATATAATTTACTTCATTATGTCTATTGTTCATTGTCTGTCTTTTCCAAATTCTACTGCCTCTTACCCTCTCCAGAATGAAAACTAGTATCTTTGTTTTTGTTTACTGATGTAACCCAAACACCTACAAACAGTGCCCAGTATATACTAGGCCCACAAATATATATTGGCTGACTGACTGTATGGTTTAGTATCATGTCATAGTATTGAGACTGTAACTTTGGTCTTCTCATTTTCTTCTTTGTATTGTGCGTCCTAGACTTAGTTTGGCCTCTCCTTTTGTCCTTGTATACTCTAATACTGGATAAGAATTTTGGAGTCTTTTTCAACTCTGAGTCAGTGAATGCCACATAACTTAGTGACTATATTTAAATGGTTAATTTACAATTTTTTCCCTGCAAAGGATACTGTAGTCACTGTGAGTATTTTAGTATTATTGTAGGACTCAAGAGGGAATTAAAACTACAAAAATGACTCCTCTTGTATGACACAGAAAGAAATGTTTCTTCACAGAGGGAGGAGAAAAATATCTTCAAGAGAGAACTAATAGAATCAAATCAATGAACCATGTCTCATCTTTTTGGATAAGTAACTGTTAGTAATCCAGACACTTCATGAGCTTTCATTATGTAAAGTCTTTAGCAGAAGCTAAAGGAGGGGCACCAACCACAGTAATTTTAACTTAAGAACAAAATGGAGCATGAAAATAAATTATTAAATCATTTACTCCCACTATTTTTGGGTTAGGGCCAATAATGGGGAGAGAAAGAGGTAGACTAGTTTTGTGTTTGTGGCTATTTTAATAGAGTAGCACAAGTAATCAAAAAACAGTAGGCTGTTTTGAATTTACTGGCTGTCCCTTATGAGTTCACAGTTAGATTGGACTGTCCTCAATGTACTTTCTTTTTTTTCTTTCTTTCCCACATCTCTTTATTTCTCTGATTTTGTTTAAACTTCATAAAGAGCTCTCTGATCTTTCCTTTCCAAACAATGAAGGTTTATCCTTTGTAAACTACCTCTGTACTCCACAGGCTGATGATATGTGATATCCCTATATCATTAAAGTAAAGCCTAAGCACATTCTATGGCTTTTGTGTCTACTCTGTTGTTGCTGAGCTTATGAACTATTAGAAATAACTCCCTCTTGCATTTTCACACATGGGGAATGTGATGTTCTCTTGGGTATTATGCTAATCATATTTTGGCAGGTTTCTCTGGAGCAGATGCAGAAATGATCATACCACTTTCCAGGGTGTATTATTTTAGCTCCTTTGACTTGGGCCCTAAGTCTGTTTTACCTGATGTTCCTGAAAGATGTTCCTGATGTCCTTCACTGTTCTTTCATGCTGGATGTTCTTGCCTATGCTGCCTCCTCAGCTATCACCCTCTCTTCCCCTTTTTAATGTAGAACTCATTCTTAATGATTTGTCAAAGGCACCCTATTTCACTGAAATGCCTTCTATATTCCCTACCCTCCAAGTGGATTGTAGACCTTCTAAGGTCTTTTGACATCTGCATATCTCTAGCACAGCACTTATCACGGTGATTATTTATCTGTTCATCTTTCCAAGTAGACACTCTCATTTTAACTCCCTACCCTAGTCGCCAGCATCCCCAGCATAGTGCCTGTCATAAAATGGTGCCACAATGAAAATTTGAAAAATGAATGAACGTGATAAACATAGATGAGAATCCTATATTCTACAATTTTTTAAATGTACTGAAATTATTCTTTTTGAATCCTCCTATTTATTTCTGTGACTTCTTTGATGACAAAGTTAGAAAAAAGTGGAGGTCAGTAGGGAGATATGAAGGGACGCAGGTGGAAGCAGTGAGCCTGGGCGGGTGATGGAGTGGGAGATACGTGGCACAGGGGTCAGTGAGTTAATCTGGGCTCATTCAGAGAATGGAAGGTGTGTGCCAAGAAAACTGGTTGGATAGGGATAGGTCAGGGATTCCCTCTTGCATTCTCACACTTGGGGGCATGTGTCATTTTCTTTTCTTTTCTTTTTTTTTTTTTTTTTTTTTGAGACGGAGCATCGCTCTTTCTCCCAGGCTGGAGTGCAATGGTGCTATCTCGGCTCACTGCAACCTCCACCTCCCGGGTTCAAGCTATTCTCATGTCTCAGCCTTCCAAGTAGCTGGGACTACAGGTGCCTGCCACCATGCTCAGCTAATTTTTGTATTTTTAGTAGAGATGGGGTTTCACCATGTTGGTCAGGTTGGCCTCGAACTCCTGATCTCAGGTGATCCACCTGCCTCGGCTTCTCAAAGTGCTGGGATTCCAGGCATGAGCCACCATGCCTGGCCGCATGTGTCATTTTCTTGGGTGTTATACTGATCGTATATTTGCAGGTTTGCTTTTGTGACAGACTTCTTCTGGGGGAAAAAAAGTATCCTTCTATCTTTTTACTTTTGTCCAGTTCCAGGTATCCCTGTTTTTTTCTTCACTCTTCCTTCCTTGTTCATGGGAGTTTTTCTTGAGGACTTCAAGCCCAGCTTCGGAGAATCCTGGTTGTGTCATCTCATCTCCTTTCTGCTCTCTTCTCTACCTAGCCTTTCCACCCTCACACCTCCCGGGGTCTGAAAATGGAAAGATAAGGGTGTTTCCCTGAAAGTTGCTCTTCTGTGTGGGGATGACAGGTTCTAAAGACTCTTTTCTGGTCCCTGCCCTCATTGCCATGATTAATCAGTTAAGTGGCCCGAGGTTTTATAACAGCACAGTCTTAAAATGCTTCTCCCAAGTTTAATTTCTCTCCATTTGACCTTTTAAGGATGTGAATTGGCTTTAAGCAGTAGACTCCCTTTAGTACGGTGCTGTGAGCCTCTCAGTGAATCTGCTACATCCATTCCACCCACGGGTCTGGAAACTTGTCTGTTTACCTTTCCCTAAAAACCTAAGATATATTTTTAAGAAGTGCCTTGTAACTTTTCATATAGCCTTTCCCCTACTTTGGGTAGACTGTTTCTTACAGGAATTTGGTAGATCTTTCCAAAGAGAATTCTGTATCTGTATTTTTAAAGCATAAATCCTGTCAACTTTGGAGGAGAACTGATTTGGCTTGAGTTTTCTCAGACATGGGAACTTTTGACCTAAGTTTGTATTTTACATTGTTGAAAGGGAACTCCGGGATCCCAGAAAACATATGGACTGCAATTGGGTAAAGTTTCTGTTCCAGAAATGCCTCTTCTGGACATTTCATACAAATGGAAACATGCAGCATGTAGTAATTTATGACAGCTTCTTTCACTTAGCATGAGGTTTTCAAAGTTCATTGATGTGGTAGCATTTGTCAGTACTCTGTGCCTTTTTATGGCTGAATAATATTTTATCATATGGATTTACCACATTTTATCATTTTATTTATCCATCATCAGTTGATTGACATTTGAGTTGCTTCTACTTTTTGAGTATTATCAATAATTCTGTTATGAACATTCTTGTATAATTTTTTGGTAGACATTTATCTTCATATTTCTTGGATATATACCTAGGAGCAGAATTGCTGCGTCAGATGGTAATGCTGTTTAACCTTTTCAGGAACTGTCAGACTGTTCTGAAGTGGGTACATTATTTTACATTCCAACCAGCAGTGTATGAGAATTCCAGTTTCTCCACATCCTCATCAACAGTTGTTATTGTCTGTCTTTTTTATTATATTCATCTGTAATGTGAAGTGTTTATCTCATTGTGGTTTTGATTTACATTTCCCTGATGGTTGATGATTTTCAACATCTTTTCATATACTTATTAGTCATTATGTATCTTCTTTGGAGAATGTCTGTTCAGATCCTTTACCTACTTTATAATTGGTTTATCTTTTTAATATTGAACTGTAATAGTTTTTAAAAAATATATCCTAAATACAAGTCTCTTATCAGATAATATGATTTGCAGATATTTTCTGTCATTCTATGTACTGTCTTTTCACATTCTTGATGATATACTTTTCAGCCCAAATGTTTTTAACTTGATGGAATACAATTTATTTTTTCTTTTGTTGCTTGTGCTTTCAGTCATATTTGTGAAAACTTTGCTTATCCCACATTACAAAGATTTACTATTTCTAAGTGATTTATAATTTTACCACCTACCTTTAGGTCTCTGATCCATTTTGAGTTAATTTTTATGTGCGAGGAGGGAGTCTAACTTGATTCTTTTACATGTGGATATTTAGTTGTCCCAGGACCATTTGTTGAATTAAGTGCCCAGAACAAGTACATCTATATATAGAGAAAGTAGATTAGTGGTTGTCAGAGACTGTAAGAAGTGGGGAATTGGAGAGTGACTGCCCATAGGTACAGGCATGCTTTTTGGCATTATGAAAATATTCTGGAATTAGGTAGTGGTGATGGTTGCAGAACTTTTGGAATATGGTAAAAGACACTGAAATATATGCTTAAAAATGGTGATTTTTGTGATATATGAATTATACTATAGAACTAATAATAACAGTAATAAAGCAAGGTGTCTTTCCACATCTCCATGCCTTGTATTTTCATTAAAAAAAAA